AGAATAGTGGCATGGGGCCTCTGGGGGCTGGTGGCAACACATATTATGGGAAGGTGAGAGGAGGAAATGTCCTGTTATGGAGATAAAATCTCTCAGGAAGTAATAGTTGTCAGCCCTCTTCTTGACACAGATACCTCACTAAAAATGTAGATTTCCTTTGTAGGTGATAAATTTATTTCTACAAAAGGAAGGACAGCTTTTCAGAGCAACTCCTGTATCTGCAGTTTCTCAGCATAACCAGCTTTAAGAAACAAGCCAGAGAAATATATATTTTGGGGTGGCATATTCTGGCCTCCCACAGTCATATTTTGGAGTGGTGAGTCCTGAGCCCCAACAGTGTTTTTTTTTTTTTTTTTTTTTTTTTTGAGACGGAGTCTCACTCTATTGCCCAGGCTGGAGTGCAATGGCGCCATCTCGACTCACTGCAACCTCTGCCTCCCAGGTTCAAGTGATTCTCCTGCCTCAGCCTCCCGAGTAGCTGGGATTACAGGCGCGCACCACCAAGCACAGCTAATTTTTGTATTTTTTTTAAGTAGAGACGGGGTTTCACCATGTTGGGCAGGCTCCTGACCTCGTGATCCGCCTGCCTTGGCCTCCCAAAGTGCTGGGATTACAGGCGTGAGCCACCGCGCCCAGCCAGCCCCAAAACTGTTAAATCCGTACTGCTCTAGCTTTAAACATACCTTCTAGATACAGCAACCCGTGCCGAGCTGTAAGTGACTGCACATGCGCACACGCTAAGCCCAGCTCAGACGGAGGCCAGTGCCAGCCACGTGTTCCCAGGTGCCCACGCGGGCCAAGCGCGAAGGCGAGATCTGGGTAGCGTGGACAGGCGCTAGCGAATAAGAACTGGCTCTTATAGAGTCACGAGACTATATCTGGGAAACTACACTTCCCAGAAGCAGCCTGCGGTGACTGCCTCTGTTAAATGACGTACTTCCTGAAAGCCGGCTCCGGATAGGTTGCTTAGAGGAAGTAGGCGGTTCTAAACCGCCGGCGGCTAGGCCTATTTCCGGTAGGAATCAGTGGACTTGGCGGCAGAGGCAGTGCGGATCCGGCGTTCTCCACTGATCTTTTCCAAGGCTGTACAGACATGGCGGCGGCTTTTCGGAAGGCGGCTAAGTCCCGGCAGCGGGAACACAGAGAGCGAAGCCAGGTAGGACCATACAGGCCCCACAAGTGCTGGCCTAAGCACTGTTGTTCTTTCTTTTGTCTTCTAGCCTGGCTTTCGAAAACATCTGGGCCTGCTGGAGAAAAAGAAAGATTACAAACTTCGTGCAGAGTGAGTTCAGTCTTTCTGGTAGAGGCGCTGCCTTGCTATGAACCTCATTTAACCTGTCTTTTAGTGACTACCGTAAAAAACAAGAATACCTCAAAGCTCTTCGGAAGAAGGCTCTTGAAAAAAATCCAGATGAATTCTACTACAAAATGACTCGGGTTAAACTCCAGGTGGGTGCCCAATGGCTTGGTTGGTGTTTTGATAGGGAATATATCTTTTAAATTTGGATTTTAGGATGGAGTACATATTATTAAGGAGACTAAGGAAGAAGTAACCCCAGAACAACTAAAGCTGATGAGAACTCAGGACGTCAAATATATAGAAATGAAGAGGGTTGCAGAAGCTAAGGTAATTCACTCTTTGTTCTGATTGGTTTTATTAATATAAAGTGAGACCATATTCTGTGTTCTAGAAAATCGAAAGACTAAAATCAGAGCTCCATCTGCTGGATTTCCAGGGGAAGCAACAGAACAAGCATGTGTTCTTTTTTGACACCAAAAAGGAAGGTATGAAATGTTTGAAGGTTTCTGGGACAGTCGACAGTGCCTTAAGGATTGTCTTGAATTTTAGTTGAACAGTTTGATGTCGCAACTCACCTGCAAACAGCCCCGGAGCTAGTCGACAGAGTCTTTAATAGGCCCAGGATAGAGACCTTGCAGAAAGAAAAAGTGAAAGGAGTTACCAATCAGACTGGACTTAAGGTAATTTTCTCTGTTGTTCTTCACATGTGAGCGTTCACTGAGAATGTGTGTGTTTCTTCTCCAGCGAATAGCTAAAGAAAGGCAAAAGCAGTATAACTGCCTGACACAGCGGATTGAACGAGAGAAGAAATTGTTCGTTATTGCTCAGAAAATTCAAACACGCAAAGATCTTATGGTGAGGAGAGAGAGCCTTAGGCCTCTTTTTTTTCTTTACTGATCACCTTTTTACTCTTTTGTAGGATAAAACTCAGAAAGTGAAGGTGAAGAAAGAAACGGTGAACTCCCCAGCTATTTATAAATTTCAGAGTCGTCGAAAACGTTGACGTGTTATAGATAAGCCTTGTCATTCTGTATCAAAAATCTGTTGTCGTTTTCTAGTAACTTCAAATTCCATTACTCCAAATGGCATGGTTTTCCGGTTTGTAACCATAACTAAATTGTCAGTCTGACATTTAATGTCTTTCTATGGACAACATTAAATCTCCCTCCCTTCTGTAATTGTTTTTGGATTGTGAAATTAGTCTTATTTTTATATACTTAATTTTTTTTTTCTTTGAGATAGGGTCTTTGTTGCCAGGCTGGAAGTGCAGTGTGTGATTATGGCTCACTGCAACTTTGAACTCCTGGGCTCAAGTGATCTTCCTGCATCAGCCTCTTGAGTAGCTGGGACCACAGACATGTGCCACCATGTCTGAGTAATGTTTAAATTTTCTGTAGAGACCAGGTTTTGCCATGTTGGCCAGGCTGGTTTTGAACTCGTGGCCTCAAGCGATCCTCCCACCTTGGCCTCCCAAAGGGCTGGGATTACAGGGATGAGCCACTATGCCCAGCCCATAATTTTTTTTGTTATGAAACATAGGATCTCATTACAGCAGATTTGGAAAGTAGATTAATTCATTCCTAATCCCAGTGCTTATTCAATAATAACAAATATTTATTGCATGCTTAACTGTGCTAGGAGCTAGAGCTGTGGAGGTGGACAATTACTGTGAGTAGTCTAGTTGATTTCCTCCATTTTGTAAAACGAGGCATCACTTTTTGTCCATGTTTTTGTGTTTTATAGTTACAGTAAACAATTTGATGTCCTACTTTTTTTTTTTTTTTTTTTGAGACGGAGTCTCGCTCTGTCGCCCAGGCCGGACTGCGGACTGCAGTGGCGCAATCTCGGCTCACTGCAAGCTCCGCTTCCCGGGTTCACGCCATTCTCCTGCCTCAGCCTCCCGAGTAGCTGGGACTACAGGCGCCCGCCACCGCGCCTGGCTAATTTTTTTTTGTATTTTTTTAGTAGAGACGGGGTTTCACCTTGTTAGCCAGGATGGTCTCGATCTCCTGACCTCATGATCCACCCGCCTCGGCCTCCCAAAGTGCTGGGATTACAGGCGTGAGCCACCGCGCCCGGCCGATGTCCTACTTTTTAATTAAATCATTAGCTCTTTCCCAGTTTGTTACATCACAAAAGTTTTTTACAGTAATATATGCTAGAGTAAACGTTAAAATAAATATTATTTTTAATGATTGCATAGTGTTTTATCTAGTGGATAGACTGA